GGCAGGAGAATGGTGTGAACCCGGGAGGCGGAGCTTGCAGTGAGCCAGGATGGCACCACTGCACTCCAGTCTGGGCGACAGAGAGCGACTCCATCTCAAAAAAAAAAAAAAAAAATAGGTAAGATAATCAGTGTTCAAAACCAGACTGTATTAAAAAGGCATAAATGAAAGTGAGAGGTGACAGCGTGCTGGCAGTCCTCGCTCGCTCTCGGTGCCTCCTCAGCCTTAGTGCCCACTCTGGCCGCGCTTGAGGAGCCCTTCAGCCCACCGCTGCACTGTGGGAGCCCCTTTCTGGGCTGGCCAAGGCTGGAGCCAGCTCCCTCAGCTTTGCAGGGAGGTGTGGAGGGAGAGGCGCGGGCGGGAACCGGGGCTGTACGCGGTGCTTGCGGGCCAGCGTGAGTTCCCGGTGGGCGTGGGCTTGGCGGGCCCCGCACTGGGAGCGGCCGGCCAGCCGGCCCCAACGGCCCCAGGCAGTGAGGGGCTTAGCACCTGGGCCAGCAGCTGCTGTGCCCGATTTCTCGCTGGGCCTTAGCTGCCTCCCTGCGGGGCAGCGCTCATGACCTGCGGCCCGCCATGCCTGAGCCACCCCCACCTCCTGGGCTCCTGTGCGGCCCGAGCCTCCCTGACAGCACCACCCCCTGCTCCACGGCGCCCAGTCCCATCGACCACCAGAGGGCTGAGGAGTGCGGGCGCAGGGCGCGGGACTGGCAGGCAGCTCCACCTGTGGCACTGATGCCGGATCCACTGGGTGAAGCCAGCTGGGCTCCTGAGTCTGGTGGGGACTTGAGAACCTTTATGTCTAGCTAAGGGATTGTAAATACACCAGTCAGCACCCTGTGTCTAGCTCAGGGATTGTAAACGCACCAATCAGCACTCTGTCAAAATGGACCAATCAGCTCTCTGAAAAATGGACCAATCGGTTCTCTGTAAAATGGAGCAGTCGGCTCTCTGTAAAATGGACCAATCAGCAGGATATGGGTGTGGCCAGATAAGAGAATAAAAGCAGGCTGCCCGAGCCAAGAGTGGTAACGTGCTGCGGTCGCATTCCGCGCTGCTGAAGGTTTGTCCTTTTGATGTTTGGAATGCGTTCTTATTACTGCTCACTCTTTGGGTCTGCACTGTCTATATGAGCTGCAACACACACCTCGAAGGTCTGCAGCTTCACTCCTGAAGCTAGCGAGACCACGAACTCACCAGGAGGAACGAACAACTCTAGATGCGCCCCCTTAAGAGCTGTAACACTCGCCGCGAAGGTCTGCAGCTTCACTCCTGAGTCAGCGAGACTACGAACCCACCAGAAGGAAGAAACTCCGAACACATCCAAACATCAGAAGGAACAAACTCCAGACACACCGCCTTTAAGAACTGTTACGCTCACCGCGAGGGTCCACGGCTTCATTCTCCAAGTCAGACCAAGAACCCACCAATTCCGGACACAAAAGGTGTTCCCACCATTCCTGTCCTCTTACTTCTCTCGCCTTACAAGTAGGTAACCATTGTTGTTAGTTACTTATGTAGTTTGAGAATTCCTTTTTTCCTGTCTTACTAGGCGTAGCGTGCCTCCTGTGATTGTTGAAGAGCTGTGGTGTGCTGCTGAGTGGCGTGTGTATTCCATGTGAGGGGAAGGGTCCAACAGTCCTGGTCATTCAGACTGCAGTTCCCCAGGTAATCACCTTGTCAGGTTCTACCTCTGCTGTGAGACATGTTTTTCTTTTCTGCTCTTTTGCAGGACAGACCCACGAAGTCAAGCATGCGGAGTGCAGCCAAGCCCTGGAACCCAGCCATCAGAGCAGGGGGCCACGGCCCAGACCGGGTGCGGCCTCTGCCTGCAGCCTCTTCCGGCATGAAGAGTTCTAAGTCTTCAACTTCCTTGGCTTTTGAGTCCCGACTCAGCAGGGTATGGATCAAAATGCACAGGGCCAGGCAGAGTCATCCTCTCTCTTTCCTTCCAACTCTCTCAGCTCAAGAGGGCCAGCAGTGAGGACACGCTCAACAAGCCAGGAAGTACCGCTGCATCGGGGGTGGTTCGCCTGAAGAAGACCGCCACTGCCGGAGCCATCTCGGAGCTCACGGAGAGCCGCCTGAGGAGCGGCACAGGTAGGAGGGACCGGGCAGGTGGGCTCGGCAGGTTTTTTCATTTTTTTCTTCTTCTGTCTTTAAGGGGCCTTTACAACAACTAAACGGACAGGCATTCCAGCCCCACGGGAATTTTCAGTAACTGTCTCAAGAGAGAGGTCTGTGCCACGTGGTCCCTCCAACCCCAGGAAATCAGTGTCCAGTCCAACTTCTTCCAACACTCCCACTCCTACGAAACACCTGAGGACCCCTTCCACAAAGCCCAAGCAAGAGAATGAAGGTGGAGAAAAGGCTGCGCTTGAGTCCCAAGTTCGGGAACTTTTGGCAGAAGCCAAAGCAAAAGATAGTGAAATTAACAGGCTTCGAAGTGAACTAAAGAAATACAAAGAGAAAAGGACTCTGAACGCTGAGGGGACTGATGCTTTGGGCCCAAATGTCGATGGAACATCAGTCTCCCCAGGTGACACGGAACCTATGATAAGAGCTCTTGAGGAGAAGAACAAGAACTTTCAGAAAGAGCTTTCCGATCTAGAGGAAGAAAACCGGGTCCTGAAGGAGAAACTGATCTATCTTGAGCACTCCCCAAATTCAGAAGGGGCAGCAAGTCACACTGGCGACAGCAGCTGCCCAACATCCATAACTCAAGAGTCAAGCTTCGGAAGCCCAACTGGAAATCAGATGTCCAGTGACATTGATGAGTATAAAAAAAACATACATGGAAATGCATTACGGACATCAGGCTCCTCAAGTAGCGATGTTACCAAAGCTTCTTTGTCGCCAGATGCTTCCGACTTTGAGCACATTACAGCAGAGACACCCTCAAGGCCCCTGTCCTCCACCAGTAACCCCTTTAAGAGTTCAAAGTGTTCTACTGCTGGGAGTTCCCCAAACAGCGTAAGTGAATTGTCCCTGGCTTCCCTCACAGAGAAGATACAAAAGATGGAAGAAAACCACCATAGCACTGCAGAAGAACTACAGGCTACTCTACAAGAATTATCAGACCAGCAACAAATGGTACAGGAATTGACAGCTGAAAATGAGAAGCTGGTGGATGAAAAGACGATTTTAGAGACATCCTTTCATCAGCATCGAGAGAGGGCAGAGCAGCTAAGTCAAGAAAATGAGAAGCTGATGAATCTTTTACAAGAGCGAGTAAAGAATGAAGAGCCCACCACTCAGGAAGGAAAAATTATTGAACTGGAGCAGAAGTGCACAGGTATTCTTGAACAGGGCCGCTTTGAAAGAGAGAAGCTACTCAACATTCAGCAGCAGTTGACCTGTAGCTTGCGGAAGGTTGAGGAAGAAAACCAAGGAGCTTTAGAAATGATTAAACGTCTGAAGGAAGAAAATGAAAAACTGAATGAGTTTCTAGAACTGGAACGGCATAATAATAACATGATGGCCAAAACTTTGGAAGAGTGTAGAGTTACCTTGGAAGGGCTAAAAATGGAGAATGGATCTTTGAAGTCTCATTTGCAGGGTGAGAAGCAGAAAGCCACAGAGGCCAGTGCTGTGGAGCAGACGGCAGAGAGCTGCGAAGTTCAAGAAATGTTGAAAGTAGCCCGAGCAGAGAAAGATCTACTGGAACTGTCTTGCAATGAGCTCAGACAAGAATTACTAAAGGCAAACGGTGAAATTAAACATGTTTCCAGTCTGCTGGCCAAGGTGAGAAGAGACAGCTCTTTACTGGTATTTGCTCATCCTTGTTCACATTTCTGCCCTAACTGACCAAGGAACCTTCCTTTTATTTTAGGTGGAAAAGGATTATTCATACCTGAAGGAGATATGTGATCACCAAGCCGAACAGCTGAGCAGAACCAGCCTAAAGCTGCAAGAAAAAGCATCAGAGAGTGATGCAGAGATCAAAGACATGAAAGAAACCATATTTGAATTGGAAGATCAGGTGGAACAGCACCGGGCTGTCAAGTTACACAATAATCAACTCATCAGTGAGCTAGAAAGTAAGTGGGGTCTGCCAGGCATGGTGGCTCACTTCTAAGCCCTGTCTGAATTATTTATTTCTAGGTAGTGTGATCAAGCTGGAGGAACAGAAGTCAGACCTGGAGAGGCAGCTGAAGACTCTGACCAAGCAGATGAAGGTGAGATGCGGGTGGGAGCCTTCACCACCATCTCTGACATAAGGATGGGCTCTGACATTTTCAGGAGGAGACCGAGGAATGGAGGCGGTTCCAGGCGGATCTGCAGACCGCAGTGGTGGTGGCCAATGACATCAAGTGTGAGGCCCAGCAGGAGCTGCGCACCGTGAAGAGGAAACTGCTGGAGGAGGAGGAGAAGAATGCCCGGTTGCAGAAGGAGCTGGGGGATGTGCAGGGCCACGGCAGGGTGGTCACCAGCAGAGCCGCCCCTCCGTGAGTCTGGTGGGCACCAGGGCCGTGCTTGCCTTTTCAATCTGATTTGCTCTTTGCCATGCAGACCTGTGGATGAAGAGCCAGAGTCCTCTGAGGTCGATGCTGCTGGTCGGTGGCCTGGTGTCTGTGTTAGCAGAACATCTCCAACACCCCCAGAGTCGGCAACCACCGTTAAGTCACTTATCAAGTCATTTGACTTGGGACGCCCAGGTATTTAATCATTTTTTCTATAAGCAAAGCTCCATATAAATGTTCCCATGTTTTTTCTTGGCAGGTGGAGCTGGACAGAATATTTCTGTCCATAAGACCCCCAGAAGTCCCCTAAGTGGGATACCAGTGAGGACTGCTCCAGCAGCTGCTGTCTCTCCAATGCAGGTAGATGAGCCCCAGAAATAACCACTGCTTATTCACCGTGCTGGTGTCCCCCTGGTTTTTACAGAGGCATTCGACTTACAGCAGTGTGCGGCCAGCCAGCAGAGGGGTGACTCAACGCTTGGACCTTCCTGACCTTCCCCTCTCAGGTAAATTATGTCAACATAAAGAACTTTTGACTGGGAATGAGTGATTATGTGGTTGTTCCCACAGATATTCTAAAGGGAAGGACTGAGACCCTGAAGCCAGACCCCCACCTCCGCAAGAGTCCCTCACTAGAGTCACTGAGCAGACCCCCGTCTCTGGGCTTTGGGGACACAAGACTGCTGAGTGCTTCCACCCGGGCATGGAAACCACAAAGCAAACTCAGGTATCGTGTTTCAAACAATAAGAAATCAGAAATCTCCTTACCATGTGCTCTTCTTTCTAACCAGTGTGGAAAGAAAAGACCCTCTGGCAGCCTTGGCCCGGGAATACGGTGGTTCCAAGCGCAATGCTCTACTGAAATGGTGCCAGAAGAAGACACAAGGTTATGCGGTAAGGGACAACATCAGCCAACTTCCAGCTGCTTCTTGTTTATTACTACTTTTCTCTCCTGCAGAACATTGACATCACCAATTTCAGCAGCAGCTGGAGCGATGGCCTGGCCTTCTGTGCTCTGCTCCACACCTACCTGCCTGCCCACATCCCCTACCAGGAGCTGAATAGTCAGGAGAAAGTAAGTCATGGCCCTGTCACCTTGGTTATCCTCTGATTCCAGTCTCTTTGTCTTTTTAACTTAGAAGAGGAATCTCTTGTTGGCATTTGAAGCGGCTGAAAGTGTAGGCATCAAACCCAGCCTGGTACGTATCCTATTTTGTATCCTTGTGATACTTGTGATCTGTCCCCCATTCCCTTCCCCTGCAGGAACTCAGCGAGATGCTGTACACAGACCGGCCCGACTGGCAGAGTGTGATGCAGTACGTGGCCCAAATCTACAAGTACTTTGAGACGTAACCCTGGAGGGCCTGGGGCAGCCACCATTGCCACCTACTGCAGCTTTTCCTGGAAGCGCCTGATTACTGTCCACTGACCCTGCTCTGCCCACCACCCAGCTGCCTAGACTTCAAAGACAGGCTCAATCCAAGTGGACCAACACCCAAATAAGAAACAGAGTGGGTCCCACGATGTACCTGTCTGAAATGCAAATGCAGCTGGACTGTAAATTGGGGACTCTTTGATCTCTTGTGGGATGCTTCTAAAGAGGGCAGCCTCCCTCCTTCCAGACCAAGACCCCACACCCAGGCTTGTTTTGCTGATTATATTGGGTGGCTGAACGAACACATTATCTGCAGAAATTCAGACAAAGAACATCTCCAAATCAGTCTTTTGGTTGCTGTTGTTAAAAATATCCCGGCTTTGCCTTTATGAAACCTTTGCCCTTGGCTGGGTGTGGTAGCTCGTGGCTGTAATCCCAGCACTTTAGGAAGCCAAGGCAGTAGGATCGTTTGAGCCCAGGAGTTCGAGGCTGCAGTGAGCTATGAGCATACCACTGCACTCCAGCCTGTGTGAAAGAGCCAGACCCTGTCTCAAAAAAATGATAAAACCCAAAACTTTGCCCTTGTGAACCCTCCCTTCCCCCCTCCCCCCCCAAAAAAAAACAACAAAACACAAAAAATAAACATTTGTTCCAGGGCAACCTGGAAACGTGCGTGCGCACTCAGCCTTTTGGGGAAAAATGGGAGTTCTAGGTAACAATGTTAACACCTGGAACTTGATTCACTTTTAGCTCTCACCATCCCTTATTTGATTTATTGTAGCAAAAGGAAAGCCTGTGAGAATGCAAGGGAGCCCCTGGCTGCTTTGCTGGAGTCCCTGGGAGGTGCCCCACACCTCTGCCACCAAAGTCTGTGTGCTCCTGAGCAGCTCGCGGCTTTCACAGTAGGGAAACCGCAGTCCTCGTCACCTGCGCCTTTGTCCTCCCATTCGTTTACCCTCCCGTTCACATCCACACAGGCTTGTACCCCACAGAACTTGACAGGAGGTCACATGTGTGAATGGCCTGTGTCTGCTTTACAGGGTTGAGCAGGCTGAGGGTGTGTGCCTCTGGGGATGCTGGGCTGACAGCAAATCCCAACAGTATTTCGGCTCTGGACTGATTTGGCCTTTAGTGCTTCCCCAGGCCTCTTTCATCGGCATGGGAAAAGCCCTTAGGGGTGGGCGGTGAGGGCACATTTATAACTAACAAAGAAGAATGCAGTTGCCCCAGCATCCTACTGGTCACCTTAAGTGGCAGCAGAGCCCTCCCCAGCGGTGCCCCAGTCCCTCAGAAGTGCTCAGTCCGGCCCGAGTGCCCATCTGGTGGCTCTGCCGTGTTCTTCTGGGCGGATCTGTGTGCACTACACAGCGAGTGAGGGCGTGGCTCACACAGTTGTTTGAGGGAAATGGGTAATGCCCATCCCTTGCTGTTTTAAGTGCCAAATAGCGTGTTAGCGCCCCTCCAACAAAGGATCATCCTTCCAGTGAGTCACCGAGAATGACAGTGACTGCCATTACTATTCAAAGTACATCTCTGATTGCTGATCTGAGCCACTGGTTCAGAGCCAGGTTCTAGAGGCTGCAGGTCCAGCCCCTTACCATTCCTGGAGAGGTAGGAGCTCAGTCCCTTCCTCCAAGCCAGACCTTTGCAGAGGTGGCAACTGGGCTGCACGGGTCAGCAGATCCCTGATTCTCAAGCCACCTTGAGACAAGAACTCCGCCCCCCTGTTAGTGCATCCCAGCTGCAGCTCTGCATCAGAACCTACAGTGGACCCTTTTGAAAACACTCTTGGCTGCCCTAGTTGGTTAACTTCAGAATGTCTGGAATGGGACCAGAGATGCAGTTCACATGTTTTGTAAGTTCTTTAGGCGACTGAAGCACAGCTGCTTGGAGAACCACTGAGGGGTGGACACCTTCCCCTGGCAGCCACAAGGCAGGCAGCCTGCGGGAGCTCCTGAGCAGCTGTTGGGCGATGGTCATTACATCACCCATGCCTTTGTATTTAAATGAAACTCGACACATAGAACCAATTCAACCTGAAAGTTACTACTTCTGCTGATTCAGGCACTTGTTTGAAGCATTTTTTTTTTATTAACCCTGTACTTCTTCTTTGCCCACCATTAAAGTGGGGGAAAGTAATATCCCAAGTAGTTGAGTTGAGCTGTTGGTTGTTAGATTTAAGCTGGAATTAGTCCAGGGTTTTATGTGGGGAGGCAGTTGCTGTCTTGGGATACCCGGAGTGGGAGTGGGTGTTTTCTGTGATTGGTTCTGTTTTTTATTTTTACTTATTTATTTTGAGATGGAGTTTCATCCTTATTGCCCAGGCTGGAGGGCAATAGCACCGTCTCAGCTCACTGCAACCTCCGCCGCCCGTGTTTAAGCGATTCTCCTGCCTCAGCCTCCCATGTGGCTGGGATTACAGGTGCCCATCACCACACCCAGCTAATGTTTTTGTATTTTTAGTAAAGAGGGGGTTTCACCATGTTGGCCCGGCTGGTCTCGAACTCCTGATGGCAAGGTGATCTGCCTGCCTCAGCCTCCCAAAGTGCTGGGATTACAGGCATGAGCCACTGAGCCCGGCTGTTTTTTTGTGTTTTTTTTGTTGTTGTTTGTTTGTTTTTTTTTTTGAGACAGAGTCTTGCTCTGTCGCCCAGGCTGGAGTGCCAGTGGCGCGATTTCAGCTCACTCAGGAGTGAGCCACCACACCTGGCCTGTGATTGGCTCTATTTTGAGTGATTACGTGTAAATCATCTAGAACCAGCTCTGAGCAATGGCGTTGCGGTGTCCCTCCCTCCCCGCTGGGGCCATACCAGCCCCTCTCCACTGGGAGCCCAAGTTGCCAATGACTGTGGCCAAACTCCCCCATTTTTGTCTGTATCCTGCTCTCTTTAGGTTAAAAAGAAGGAAAGAAACATGAAAGGCCATGTACAATTTATTTTTACAACTCCAGGAGTTTCCCCGACTACCATTTTTTTTTTTTTTATTTGCCAGTGGTGTGCATGTAGAAGAGGAATGCCATGTCCTGTCCATAGAAATACACATGGTGGTCAGGCATGGTGGCTCATGCCTATAATCCCAGCACTTTGGGAGGCTGAGGTGGGAGGATTGCTTGAGCCCAGGAGTTTGAGACCAGCCTGGGCAACATGGCAAGACCTCTGACTCTATAAAAAAATTTTTTTTTTTTTTTTTTTTTGAGAGAGCGTCTCACTTCTCTGTCACCCAGGCTAGAGTAGTGTGATCTTGGCTTATTACAACTTCCGCCTCCCAGGTTCAAGAGATTCTCCTGCCTTAGCCTCCTAAGTAGCTGGGATTATAGGCACATGCCACCATGCCTGGCATATTTTTGTATTTTTAGTAGAAACAGTTTCACCATGTTGGCCAGGCTGGTCTTGAACTCCTGACCTCAAGTGATAAGCCTGCCTCAACCTCCCAAAGTGCTGGGACTACAGGGGTAAGCCACCGCGCCTGGCCCAAAATTTTGTTTTTTAATTAGCTGGGTACAATGATAGGCACCTGTAATCTCAGCTGCTTGGGAGGCTGAGGTGGGAGCATCACTTGAGCCCAGGAGTTTGAGGCTGCAGTAAGCTGTGTTTGTGCCACTGCACTCTGGCCTGGGCCAAAGAGCAAGACCCTGTCACACACACACACAAAAAAAAGAAATACAGGTGGTGTTTTGGGGAAGGGAAGGTTCTGCTGGGGTCCTGGAACTGTGACTGATGGCCTCAGGAGTCCAGGAATAGGCCTTCTAGCACAGCAGCTAGTAGGGCTCCCCCAAGCCATCCGCTGGCGTGTGGAGGTGCAGGACCTGGGGGAGGCAGTCCCCAACCCAGCTAGGCCAAGGGGTAGGGTTTTTAGGTCTGTTTTTAACAGAGCTCAGAGCACCAGGTGAAGGTGGAAAGTTGGCAGGAAAACAAGGTCAGCATCTTATTTTTTCTATACTCAGCAGAGTGTGCCATTCCCAGTTTCTGTCCTGAGGATTTCAAAGACCACAACAGCCACATTTCTTTCCATCTTCCCTCAGCCAGTAGTCATTTAAAATTCTTCAGTTGTTCTGAAGATCCTTTTTTTAATGTATCATTTTTACATGAAAGACAGCTGCAAAATGCAAGCCCCAGTAGAGTTGGAGAGTTTTTCAAGGTGAGAAGTCGCTGTTCTCTGCATTGAACATGGATTGAATTTTCCTTGTCTGATGGTAACCCATGGCCCCCGCCCTGCGGGGATAACATTCTCAGGAGCTTCTCTTGTCCTAGCCCCTTCTCATTTCAAAAATATTAGTCTTTTATTTTCCTTTTTCATTCAGTTTTTGTTTTACAGCTTTTGTAGAGACCAACCCAAGTAGATGCAGGTGGGTGTTAGATAAAAACACACATCCCCAGGGGACAAGCCATCCAGCGGTGAGGAATCTCTGCCATGTTCTCTTCCCTGCTGCCCACAAACGTTACGGAGACTCCCTTAGCCTCCCCCTCCTCTTCCCCACTGAGGGGCAGCTTGTGGAGATGGAGGACTCGGGCCCATAGATGCAGACCCCCTACCAAATCTAGCAATAGTTCTCACCCTTCCAAAGCTCGAGTGCCATTTTGAGATGACCTACCAATGACATGCAGTAAAGGACATAACCTCACAGCCTTTTTAGAAGCATTTCGAATATCTACAGTTGCCTCAATTCACGGGGCATTTCACTCCTCTGATCCAGGTTAGAATTTTGCTAAATCTGTAGCATCCTGAATAGCACACTAATTTTTTTTTTTAGCACACTAACTTTAACTACATTAGTTGAGTGTAGTTGATACATCTGTGGCCTCGTGTCTATAAAGAGCACACTAGATTGTACCCAGCACTTTTGGATATGACATGCTAATTAGATGTATTTAACTATTCATAGGAAAGTGTATGATAAATGACTGTAATATTTCTAATAAATATATTTTGTTTCTAATTATTTTTTTCTCACTGACATTTATCAATATTTTT